TCAGTCAACAACAACAACAACAACAACAAAAAGGCAGAGCGCGGTGGCACGGGGCCTGTAATCCCAGCACTTTGGGAGGCCAAGGTGGGCAGATCACCTGAGGTCAGGAGTTCAAGACCAGCCTGGCCAACATAGCAAAACCCCGTCTCTACTAAATACACAAAAATTAGCCGGGTGTGGTGGCAGGCGCCTGTAATCCCAGCTACTCAGGACACTGAGGCAAGAGAAGAGCTTGAACCTGGGTGGCAGAGGTTGCAGTGAGCCGAGATCACGCCATTGCACTCCAGCCTGGGCAACAGAGTGAGACTCTGCCTCAAAAAAAAAAAAAAAAAAAAAAAAAGCAAAGGGTGTCGCCTGTAATCCCAGCACTTTGGGAGGCCGAGGCAGGCGGATCACTTGAGGCCAGGAGTTCGAAACCAGCCTGGCCAACATGGCAAAACGTCGTGTCTACTAAAAATACAAAAAATTAGCTGCGCGTGGTGGTGGACGCCTGTAATCCCAGCTACTTGGGAGGCTGAGACAGGAGAATCGCTTGAACCCGGGAGGCGGAGGTTGCAGTGAGCCGAGATCACGCCATTGCACTCCAGCCTGGGCGACAGAGGCTCCGTCTCAAAACAAAAACAAAAACAAAAAAAAAACAAACCAAAACAAAAAACCAAAAATTAGCCGGCACCTGTAATCCCAGCTACTCGGGAGGCTGAGGCAGGAGAATCGCTTGATCCCGGGAGGCAGAGGTTGCAGTCAGCTGAGATTACGCCACTGTACTGCAGCCTGGGCGACAGAGGCTCTGGCTTAAAAAAAAAAAAAAAAAAAGGGAAAGGATGTTATAGAAACTCCAGATACTACTTCTCCCCTCCAGTGGTCTGAGTTGCGCGGCGCTTTCCCGCCTGTCCGGTAGGGCGGTGCCGCGCAGAAAGCCGCGGTCCCTCTGCGGAAGGCGCCGCTCTTGGCTTCGGCGGCGCCGCTGTAGCTTGAAGGCGGTACTTCCTCCAGCATTTGCCGCAAGTTATTGGCAAGTTCCCCTGCAGTTGTTTGGGCTGTCCCTGTGGCTGGTTCTGGGGTGTGCGGCCAGCCATGGAGCGCTCTGGGCCCAGCGAAGGTGGGTTTCATGAGGCGAGTCCGGGCGGGGTGACTAGGCCGCCTCTCTTTTCCTCTTGCTCCAGTGACAGGCTCAGACGCGTCGGGACCGGACCCGCAGCTTGCGGTCACCATGGGCTTCACGGGGTTCGGTGAGTGACTGCCCCAGGCAGAGACCCTCTTCCAATCACAGTCTCCCATTTGTTCATGTTTTAGGTAAAAAAGCTCGCACATTTGACTTGGAAGCAATGTTTGAACAAACTCGAAGGACAGCTGTGGAAAGAAGTCGCAAAACACTGGGTAAGAAGCTCAGATATTTGTTCTTTTATTGGTTTTTTTGTTAATCTTTTTTTAATCTTTTCAGAAGCAAGAGAAAAAGAGGAAGAAATGAACAGAGAGAAAGAATTAAGAAGACAAAATGAAGATATTGAGCCAACATCCTCAAGATCAAATGTGGTCAGAGATTGCTCCAAATCATCTTCCAGGTGCCTGATTTTCAGAAAGACTTCTATTAAACGAGGCAAAGAGTTTCTGTTTCTGTATTTTCAGGGATACGAGCAGCAGTGAAAGTGAACAGAGTTCTGACTCTTCTGATGATGAGTTAATTGGCCCTCCTTTACCCCCTAAAATGGTAGGAAAACCAGTTAATTTTATGGAGGAAGATATCCTCGGTCCTTTACCTCCACCTCTTAATGAAGAAGAAGAAGAAGCAGAGGAAGAAGAAGAGGAAGAGGAGGAAGAGGAAGTAAGTATTTCAGTGGTAATTTAAGAATTCGGACCATTAATGTCATGGGGTTTTCTTGTTTCAGAATCCTGTTCACAAGATTCCTGACTCGCATGAGATAACGCTGAAGCATGGCACTAAAACAGTAAGTTTAAAAATCTAGTTTTTTCCTCTCTCCCGGTCATTTTATTTTATTTTTTTAAAACCAGGTGTCTGCTTTGGGTCTGGATCCCTCAGGTGCCCGTTTGGTGACAGGAGGATATGACTATGATGTTAAGTTTTGGGATTTTGCTGGAATGGATGCTTCTTTTAAGGCATTTCGATCCCTTCAGCCCTGTGAGTGGTATGTATTCACTTACTTAATATCTTCATATTATCTTACCAACTTTCCTTTTCTTTTCGTACAGCCATCAGATCAAGTCATTACAGTATAGTAACACAGGAGACATGATTCTTGTTGTATCTGGAAGCTCTCAGGCCAAGGTGATTGACAGAGATGGTTTTGAAGTAATGGAATGTATAAAAGGAGACCAGTATATTGTGGACATGGCCAACACCAAGGTAAGCATTAAACAGAATATTTTAATGAATTAATCTTTTTTTCCCCTTTGTCTTTATTTTTAAGGGTCATACAGCAATGCTTCATACTGGCTCATGGCATCCCAAAATAAAGGGAGAATTTATGACTTGCTCAAATGATGCGTGAGTATTGTTGATAATTCATCTAATACATTAAATAAATGAAAAATCTCCTGATCATTTTTAGGACTGTGAGGACGTGGGAAGTTGAAAATCCAAAGAAGCAAAAAAGTGTGTTTAAACCACGGACGATGCAAGGCAAAAAAGTCATTCCCACTACGTGCACATATAGTAGAGATGGAAACCTCATAGCAGCTGCCTGCCAGAATGGAAGCATACAGATCTGGGACCGAAATTTGACTGTAAGTTAAATCTTTTCTTAGAACATGGCCACGATATTAACACTTTGTTTGTCTTTGTGAATAGGTTCATCCTAAGTTCCACTATAAACAGGCTCATGACTCGGGCACAGACACTTCTTGCGTGACTTTTTCCTATGATGGTAATGTCCTTGCCTCTCGTGGAGGTAGGTTAAAAGCTTTCTTTTTGATGTATTTCCTGTCTTTTTTTTCCCCTCATTCCTCTGTCAGGTGACGATTCATTAAAATTATGGGACATCCGACAATTTAATAAACCACTTTTTTCAGCCTCGGGTCTTCCCACCATGTTCCCAATGTAAGTAGCATATTTTAAATATTTGATCAGCAAGCTTATACTCGTAAACTCTTTTTTTCTGTAGGACTGACTGCTGTTTCAGTCCAGATGATAAGCTCATAGTCACTGGTACATCTATTCAAAGAGGATGTGGCAGCGGCAAACTTGTTTTCTTTGAGCGTAGGACTTTCCAAAGGGTGTATGAAATAGACATCACAGATGCGGTACGTATATTCTTTTCTCCTCAGCCTTGAGACTTTAGTCAACCACTGCGCTTTTCCTTTGCAGAGTGTTGTTCGCTGCCTGTGGCATCCAAAGCTGAACCAGATCATGGTTGGAACTGGAAATGGATTGGCTAAAGTCTATTACGACCCCAACAAGAGTCAGAGGTATTTCATAAGTATTGCCTGTTTTAGATGGATAAAGAAAATAATTTGCTTTTACACCCGTTAGGGGAGCAAAATTATGTGTGGTTAAAACCCAGCGGAAGGCAAAACAAGCTGAGACTCTAACTCAGGACTACATCATCACCCGTAAGTCGTTAACATGCCTCTCAATCATGCATTAATGAAATTTTTCAAATGTGACTTCTTGTAGCTCATGCCTTGCCTATGTTCCGTGAGCCCCGCCAACGGAGTACAAGGAAACAGCTGGAGAAGGACAGACTGGATCCCCTGAAGTCGCATAAACCTGAACCTCCTGTAGCAGGCCCAGGTGACTGTGATCCAGCTAGTGACCTGCAGAGGTTTCTAATTTGGTTTTTTTTCTTTTGCAATAGGTCGTGGTGGCCGAGTTGGAACCCACGGGGGCACTCTCTCTTCCTATATTGTGAAGAACATTGCTTTGGACAAGACCGATGACAGTAATCCTCGGGAAGCCATTTTGCGTCATGCCAAAGCAGCAGAAGACAGCCCATATTGGGTTTCTCCAGCATATTCCAAGTGAGAATATAGCTTTTTAAAACAGGAAAATTTTTTTCCTTCTCTTCTTTAACTTTTCTTTTAGGACTCAGCCCAAAACCATGTTTGCCCAAGTTGAATCTGATGATGAGGAAGCAAAGAATGAGCCAGAATGGAAAAAACGTAAAATTTGAAGAATCTCATTTGAGAGCTGTTTGCATGAGTGGGAGGGGTATGGGACAGGTTTGGGTTTTTTTTTTATGCTCATGAAATTAAAAATTCATTTTTATGAACAGGTTTTGTCCTTTGCATTATTGAACTGGTCAAAAGTTTGGTGGCTAGGCTTCACTAAAATTGTGCTTAAATTTTCTTACCTGCAACTATTAAACTGATTACAGATAAACAAGAAACAGATTCTTAGTCTATTACCAAGTACTTTAGGTATTTGGAAACTTTATTCAACAATTATTGGTCTTGTCCAGATTCTCATAACCTTAGAGAGGAAAATGTACATTAAGATGTGCATCTGTCTCTAGCAATTCTAGGAACATAATATAGAAATAGAGATCAAAAAGTTTAATGTTTCTGTATAATTTCACAACAGTTGTTTACATGACTGTAATTAATTAGGCTGAGTTCAAACCAAATACATTGCCATACTGGGAAAGAGCATTATCTCATTATCCTTCAATAGCAGAATACAGTGGTTAAGAGTTAGGAGTGGGCTTTGAAGTCAGACTCATGTGGATTCAAGTCCTGGCTTTGCTCTTTACTTCTGGGTCATCTTAAGAGAGTTATTTAACTTTTCTTTTCTAGCCTCAGATGATGAAATAGTACGTACTTTGCAGGTTCGTCAGAAGAATTAAATGGGACATGCCTCACAGAGCATTTAGTACAGTACCTGGAACACAGTAAATGTATACCAAATATTTGCTATTTTAAAATAGGGCTAATATTTACTTTGCTTGGTTTTTATCAGTATTAAATTAGAAAGGTATAGAATTGCTTTGTAAATGTAAAGACTAAACAGAAGACATTAAAAATTATTCTAAAAAATCATTGTGCTTTAGTGACTAAAAAACTAAAAC